GATCGCACCACTGCACTCCAGCCTGGGTGACAGAGCGATACTCTGTCTCAAAAAATAATAATAATAATAATTAGCCGGGTGTGGTGGTGAGCACCTGTAATCCCAGCTACTTGGGAGGTTAAGGCAGGAGAATCGCTTGAACCTGGGAGGCAGAGGTTGCAGTGAGCTGAGATTGTGACATTGTCCTCAAGCCTGGGTGACAGAGCGAGACTTTGTCTCAAAAAAAAAAAAAAAAAAGATAGTTAACATTCATCCTGGGCAACACAGCAAGACCCTGTCTCTACAAAAAATTAAAAAACAAAACAAAAAAATTTAGGTAGTCCCAGGTACTCAGGAGACTTAGGTGGGAGGATGGATTGAGCCCAGGAGTTCAAGGCTGCAGTGAGCTATGATCACACCCCTGCACTCCAGCCTGGGTTACAGAGTGAGACCTTGTCTCTAAAAAAATAAAACAAATTAAAAAAAGGAAAAAAAAACAGTGTTAACATGGATGCTGAGGCAGAGTGAGTCAAGGATGAAGAGTCTGCAAAAACATGCAAGTGCGTAAAAATGGCATGTGTGCAAAACTAGAGCCCAGAGAGATGCATACTGAAAATGTGGATATGCGGAGAGTGTTGACTGTGGGAAGGCCCCGAGATAGCACAGAAAGTAGCAGGAGTGCATGGATAAAGGGAGGCGAGGTGCAAAGGGGCCAGGCTGCCAAGATAGCGATTGCGCAGGGGGTGGGGTGGGCACACGCTTGCTCATGGAGGGGGCAGGTGGAGCCGGGGGCAGGGCTGCCTCCAGCCTGCACGCTGGCTGGCTCGTAGCCCCAGAATGGCGCTGGCCCGCGGCGCTGCGCTGGCAGGGAGCAGGCGGGAGGCCCGAGGAAGGGAGCCTGCTGCCCGCCCACCCGCCTGCACAGGCTGTGTAAGGGGGCTGGGCACGCATATCCCGCCAACAACTGCAGCTCCCACCAGCCTGCCAGGCCAGGCTCCTGGACACTCCCTTCCCGCCTTCCTCCTCCCACCTCCCTCCTCCCTCCACAGTCCTCCAGCTTCGGATCCACAGACGGAATCAGGAGCAGAGTAAGTATGGGCCCCAAAAGGGAGGGGATGGTATAGAAAATTCCTGCTTTACTTGAGAATGTAGCAACCGGAGCCCCCCCACACCTCCGCCCTCAGATCCAGTTCAGGCGCCCATCTCCCAGCAATCAAGTCTTGCTCCCTGGCCTGCCCTCCGGCACCCTGGAGCCCCGCTTTCCACACAGCCTTGCTCCTCCCGGCCTGGCTTGCTGCCTGCAGGCCTCTCAGGGTCCTTCACCGTCTCTCCAGTCTCGGATCCGGACCCGTGGATCTCAGCCTCAGACCCTCCTCTGGCCCCGGCCTTGCCCTCGGGCACGGCCCCTTTCCTCTTCAGCCCTGGGGTCCTGCTCCCCGAGCCAGAATATTGTCCTCCTTGGAGGTCCCCAAAGAAGGTGAGTCTCGACTGGAGGGAGAGGTCCCTCTGTGAAGCCTAAAACATCACACCTGCTCTTTCAGGAGTCTCCCAAGATCTCCCAACGTTGGAGGGAGTCCAAGCCCAGGGGGAACTTGACATACCACCAGTACATGCCCCCAGAGCCGAGACAGGGATCCAGGGCGGACCCCCAAGCCGAGGGGTCCGCCCTGGGTCCTCCTGGGCCATCTCTGTGGGAAGGGACAGACTCGCAGCAGCCACATCCTAGGTATGACACCCACTTCTGTTCTCCCGGGACCCAACCTTTGTTCGCCCCTCACGATTATCACCAGGATGAAGCCCTCTCCCCTCACTCCCTGCCCACCAGGAGTCCCTAGCCCCTCGCCCCCCCCACACAAGTTGGAACTTCAGACCCTTAAACTGGAGGAGCTGACGGTGAGTTTGGGGTGTAACTTTCCAGGCCTTCTACTGCCTCTTCCCACGCCCCGCCCCTCCCCAGGTCTCAGAGCTCCGGCAGCAGCTGCGCCTGCGGGGCCTCCCAGTGTCGGGGACCAAGTCTATGCTCCTGGAGCGCATGCGCGGCGGCGCGCCGCCCCGCGAGCGGCCGAAGCCGCGGCGCGAGGACAGTCCCGCGGGTGCTCCCTGGCCGCGCCTCAAGCCCAAGGCCCTGGCAGCCGCCCGGCGTCAGGGCTCGGTGAGGGCGGGGCTATGAGCTTGCGGACCAATCTTATGGGCGCTCGCCCTCTTGGCTGCTCTAGGTCAAGCCCAGCGCAGCATCTCACAGGCCACCTCTTCCACGTGCCGCGGATACCCCGGGGACGGCTCCGGCTCCAACTCCCACTCCGGCTCCTGCTGCAGCTCCAGCCCTGACCCCTTCCTCAGGGCCGGGCTCAGCGGCTCTGACTCTGGAGGAGGAGCTGCAGGAAGCGATCCGGAGGGCGCAGGTAAGAGGGTGTGGGTTGAATCCGGCTAGGGTTGTATCTTTTCAATTATCTTTTTTTTTTTTAGACGGAGTCTCGCGCTACTGGCAGGCTGGAGTGCAGTGGCACAATCTCGGCTCACTGCAACCTCCACCTCCCGGATTCAAGCAGTTCTCCTGCCTCAGCCTCCCGAGTAGCTGGGACTACAGGTGCGTGCCACCACAGCAGCTAATTTTTGTATTTTTAGTAGAGGCAGGGTTTCACCATGTTGGCCAGGATGGTCTTGATCTCTTGACTTTGTGATCCACCTGCCTCGGCCTCCCAAAGTGCTGGGATTACAGGCGTGAGCCACCACGCCTGGCCTGTATCTTTTCGATTTTTAAAAATTTTGTTAGTGATGGTGTCTTGCTATGTTGCGACTTTGGAATGCAGTGGCTATGCACAGGTGTGATTGTGGCTCACTGAAGCCCCAAACTCCTGGGCTCAATTGATCCTCCCACTTCAGCCTTCCGAGTAGCTGGTCCTACAGTTGTATTCCACTATACCCAGTTAGTTTTTTATTTTTTGTAGAGACAGGATCTCCCTATGTTGCCCAAGCTGGTCTTGAACTCTTGCTCTCAAGTGACCCTGCCACCTTGGCCTCCCAAAGTGTTGGGATTACAGGCGTGAGCCACTGCACCTGGCCTGTACCAATTATATTTTGAAGTGATTTGTTAATGCCGTCTTGAGAGCAGGGATCGTATCTCCTAGATTGCTTTCTGATACATGATAGGTGCACAGTATGTATTTGTGGGTAGTCTGGAGAAAATACTGTAATATTGAGATCTAAAAAATCGTTGTAAAAGTTGCCTTGTTCTTTTTTTTGACCAAGTTTCGCTCTTGTTGCCCAGGCTGCAGTGCAATGGTGTGATCTCAGCTCACTGCAACCTCCATCTCCCAGGTTCAAGCGATTCTTCTGTCTCAGCCTCCCTAGCAGCTGGGATTACAGGCATGCACCACCACGCCTAGCTAATTTTGTATTTTTAGTAGAGACAGGGTTTCACTATGTTGGCCAGGCTGGTCTTGAACTCCTAACCTCAAGTGATCCATCTGCCTCAGCTTCCCAAAGTGCTGGGATTACAGGTGTGAGCCACTGCACCCAGCCAAAGCTGCCTTTTTGATCCAGACTTGTAATAGGATTCCATCTACTCTTAAGAATTTTTTTTTTTTTTTTGAGATGGAGTCTCACTCTGTTGTCCAGGCTAGAGTGCAATGGTGTGATCCTGGCTCACTGCAACCTCTGCCTCCCTGGTGCAAACGATTCTCCTGCTTAAGCCTGCCAAGTAGCTGGGACTACAGGTCTGCACCACCACCCCTGGCTAATGTTTTGTATGTTTAGTAGAGACAGGGTTTCACTATGTTGCCCAGGCTAGTCTCGAACTCCTGACCTCAGGTGATCCGCCCGCCTTACCCTCCCAAAGTGCTGGGATTACAGCCACCATGCCTGGCCTAAGATGTATTTTGGAGTTCATGTGATACTTATGTAATACGCTCTCAGAGAACCTTTTCTCCCATCCGCAAAGTCATAATTGTGTTTATTCATTTATTTATTTATAAGAGTCAGGGTATCACTACGTCGTCCAGGCCGCAGTGCAGTGGCTATTCGCAAGTCCAATCACGGTGCACTATATTCCCTAACTCCTGGCATCAAGCAATCCTCCCACCTCAGCCTCCCTGGTAGCTGGGAATACCCAACTCCATGACTGTATGCACACTGGTGATTAAAAAAAATTATTCCTTTGATGACTGTGTAATGGTTACAAATGTATCCTCTG